ACCTCCAAGCTCAGCACTGGTCAGGCTCCAGCTAGAGCCTCCTCTCATCCCTGGCAACAAACTGCCCCTAGTAACTGCGCCAAGGAGGCCACCTCCCCCGTGGCCACCCCGAGGCTGGGGTCCATCCCTCTGAGGTTGGATAGAGCGCAGCCCAGGAAGGGAGTCCCCTGCAGACAGGAGCCCAGCCTCCCCCGCAACTCTGTCCCTGCTGACCCCTCCTTGGTAACCTATAGCACACCAAGGCTGGCTAACAAACAAACAAACAAAACCCCAACAAGAACAAAGGAAACATGAAACCAGTCAGACCAACAGATTCAGACCAGAAAATCCCCATTAAAATTGTTTGAGCCCCATACTTGCTGGATAGGGGCAGGGGTCCAGGCCTGAATCCTTCATAAACCATAAAACCTTGAATGCACTGAAGGAATGCATAAACCGATTTCACTTAGCGCTGGGCCTAAATAAACTGGATCCAACTTCTCAGGCTGGACTTCTTCCAGCTTCGGGACACCTTCTCCCAGCATCCCTCCCTAGGGGGAACTGGGGAAAATCAAAGGCTGAGACAGGGGAAATGCGAGGGCTTCGGAGGGACATACCCTCTTCCCCAGGCCCAGGTCGCTCCATCCCTGCTGGGGCCTCAGGGCTCATGTCTGGGATTTCCCCACCTTTGCGGGGCAGGAGCGGCTCCTCTTGGGCGGGGAAGGAGGCAGGGCCGGCTCGTCTCCCCATTCCCCTCTCCCGGACCCGAGGAGCAGGAAGCGGCGGCTCCTTCGGCCACCCAGGCAGCAGCCACAGCGGGGAGTGCGCGGCGCGGGGACAGGAAGAGAGGGGCAATGGCTGCCGACCCCACCGAGCTGCGGCTGGGCAGCCTCCCCGTCTTCACCCGCGACGACTTCGAGGGCGACTGGCGCCTAGTGGCCAGCGGCGGCTTCAGCCAGGTGTTCCAGGCGCGGCACAGGCGCTGGCGGACGGAGTACGCCATCAAGTGCGCCCCCTGCCTTCCACCCGACGCCGCCAGGTACTGCCAGCCTCGCCCTCCCCTTTCTCGGAGGAGAAACTGAGGCCCGGCAAGCTTTGGGCCCAGGGAGCTTGCGAGGAAGGAGTGGGCTGAGTTTGGGGCTGAGGACTGTCCCCCGCGGTATTTCTGAATTCCACCCAGTAGCCTGAGCCTCCCAGGCACACCCATACCTGTCTCCCTAACCAAAATAGAGTTGGCACATAATACCTGTTTGTAGACTCAACAGAGGTCAAAGGCAAGCGGGAACTACCTACCAAAGACGCCTTTATCCCATCTGACCTTCCGAACTTGTCCTGCCTGCTTCCATCCTTCTCTCCAGCGCCTTCTTCCCCCGGTGTCCTGTGGCAATAACTGCTCTTGACCGCTCTCTGCCATCCTCCTACCCACCCCAGCTCTCAGGGCAGGGCTGAGCATCCTGGGAGGCTGTGGCACTTTGCTCAGATCTGCAGGGAATCATGTTCTCTCTTCCCACGGTGGCGGGAGGGAGGAGGCCCCTCCCAATCAGTGCAGGCTGAGGAGGTCAGGGGATGGAGACTGCCCGGCCTGATGGCCTGTCCAGGCCCTTGGAGGGTCAAGTCTGGAGTTCTCTCATCTCTGTTTTTGTTTTTGTCCCTTGCTGTCATGCGCACTACAGCGACGCCTTGACATGCCCCTATTTTTCTCTTCCTACCTCTTTCCTACGTTTCCATTATTCTCTGTCTTCCCACTGATTTGGAATCCAGTCTCATTCCCACTGGAGTTGCATATACTAGCTGTGTGCTTGCACCTTGCAGCCATGAAGAAGACACTCGGGATGTTAAACCTGAGCATGATAACCATGTCCTCCTCCCAAGGCTCTGGGACATCAATTAGAGAGTCCGGGACGGGGGTCTCTCTGACTGGCATCTGGCTTGGATGCTATCTGTGGTTCTCTAGGATTACCATGCAAACTCTTAAGATACAGCCTCAGGTGCCACACACTCAGTTCCCAGGCCTTCCCCCACCTTATGAGGAGAGGAAAAATAAGATCGCCTAAGGCCCACTCACCTTCCTCCCTCAACATCTGCCTGTTGGTTTTGGAGGAGGGTCAGAGTATGCTAGGATTTGTCTAAATCATTTATAGCCTTTTGAATATAGAACGAAAGGAAACAGATGGCAGTGACATGATTACACTGTGAGACATTGATGCTAACTCCTGCCACTTTCCCTTCCCAAGTTCTGGGAATTCCCTGGGTGGAGGGGGTAAGATAATTAATGGTAATTAAGACTTAGTATGTATGGATTACTATACTAGGAGCTTTACGTGCATTACTTTACTAGATCCTCTTTCCAGCTATTCATTCATTCATCCACTTGACAAATGCTTACTGCTCTTCTACTATGTGTCAGGCACTGTTCTACACCCTGGGATTAACGATGAATGCAACAGATGTGTCCTTTCTCTCCGGGAGATTGCAGCCTAGGGGGAGGAAGACATTAACCAGATAACCCCACATGTAAATGTAAATGTGCTACTGTGAGAAGCTTAAGAAGGGGAGATTTGTGGCTCTAGGAGAGCTCATTAACAGAAAGTTTGACTGATATCAGAAAAGGCTTCCTTGAAGAAGTTACACTACAGCTGAAATGTGAAGAATGAGTATAAGTTAAGTAGGTGAGGAGGAGAAAGTTTTCCAAGAACAGACAACAGAGTGTGCAAAGAATCTGTGGCAAGAGGGGCATGGTAAGTACAAAGATGGGAAAAGGCCATGATGGCTGGAGTTGGGAGAGTAAAAGAGCAGTGGAAAACCACTGAGCATTTACAACCAGGTAGCGGTGGTGACCATGGGAGGGATTAATCAGAATTGCAGTATGGAGAATGCATTGGGAGGGGTAGAGTGGATTCTGGTTAAGTTAGGAGATTGTTATCTTCATTCTGATGAGAGACGGATAATAGGGGCTAGAGTGGAGTGTTGGTAGTGGAGATAGGAAAGGAATGGGTCAAGCCATATTTAGAAGGTAAAAATCCACCCGACTTGGTGCTGGATTAGTCATGGGGAGGATCACGATGAGGAAGAGGGGTATTAAAGCTAACTTGATGTCTGGCTTGCCCAAAGGAATGGAGGATCCACTAAAATGTCCACTCCATGAGAGTGTCTGTTTTGGTCACAGCTCTGTCTCCTGTGCCTGGCACAGAGTTGGTGTTCAATAAATATTTATTGAATGGCAGTGTTGACAATTAATGGAGAGACTATGAAAAGAGGCCTAGACTTGGAGAGGAAGATCATGAGTTCAGCTTTGTACCTGTTGAGTTTCAGATGCCTTTAAACAACCAAGAAGAGTTGTCATGGACATCAGAGTAAAGGTTGGTGCTAACAATATTAAAACTTGGGAGTCCCCCTTCCATATCTTGCTCCCCCTCTCCATAGCTCTGATGTGAATTACCTCATTGAAGAAGCTGCCAAAATGAAGAAGATCAAGTTTCAGCACATCGTGTCTATCTACGGGGTGTGCAAGCAGCCCCTGGGTATTGTGATGGAGTTTATGGCCAACGGCTCCCTGGAGAAGGTGCTGTCCACCCACAGCCTCTGCTGGAAGCTCAGGTTCCGCATCATCCATGAGACCAGCTTGGCCATGAACTTCCTGCACAGCATTAAGCCGCCTCTGCTCCACCTGGACCTCAAGCCGGGCAACATACTCCTGGACAGCAACATGCATGTCAAAGTAAGGGCTCTGGCCAATCCTCCGCTCCCTTTACGGCTTTATCTCTGCCCCTGCCTTCTCCCAGATTTCAGACTTCGGCCTGTCCAAGTGGATGGAACAGTCCACCCGGATGCAGTACATCGAGAGGTCGGCTCTGCGGGGCATGCTCAGCTACATCCCCCCTGAGATGTTCCTGGAGAGTAACAAGGCCCCAGGACCTAAATATGATGTGTACAGGTGAGAAGGAGGCCTGGCGTGATGCCACACACAGTCATTCAGAAAGGGTTCTCTGCATCCACAGCTTTGCAATTGTCATCTGGGAGCTACTCACTCAGAAGAAACCATACTCAGGTAAGCAGGCGGCTGTGGCTCTGTGTTGGGGGTCACCCTCCTTCCTTCCTGCCTCTATTTCTAGAGCTCACGTCACAGCTAAAGGAAAGGAAAGGTCAGCCCAGCCCCCAGCCCATGCTTGGTGGCAGCACCCACATAGCCTGAGCCTCCCTTTGCAGGGTTCAACATGATGATGATTATTATCCGAGTGGCGGCAGGCATGCGGCCCTCCCTACAGCCTGTCTCTGACCAATGGCCAAGCGAGGCCCAGCAGATGGTGGACCTGATGAAACGCTGCTGGGACCAGGACCCCAAGAAGAGGCCATGCTTTCTAGGTGCTTATCCAGTGCCCCCTACCCAGGGACTGCCTTTCCTGTCTTTCTCCCACTCATGGAGCAGACATTACCATCGAGACAGACATACTGCTGTCACTGCTGCAGAGTCGTGTGGCAGTCCCAGAGAGCAAGGCCCTGGCCAGGAAGGTGTCCTGCAAGCTGTCGCTGCGCCAGCCCGGGGAGGTGAGTGTGTGGGCTGGGCAGTCCTTATGGTCCTCCACCCTGCCTGCTGGTTATGCCTCCCCAGGTTAATGAGGACATCAGCCAGGAACTGATGGACAGTGGTGAGTCTGGGTGCCACGGGCGGGACCAGAGAGGTCTTTTTTTTCAACCCCATCTTTCTCCCAGCAGACTCAGGAAACTACCTGAAGCGGGCCCTTCAGCTCTCCGACCGTAAGAATTTGGTCCCGAGAGATGAGGAACTGTGTATCTATGAGAACAAGGTCACCCCCCTCCACTTCCTGGTGGCCCAGGGCAGTGTGGAGCAGGTGAGGTTGCTGCTGGCCCACGAGGTAGACGTGGACTGCCAGACGGCCTCTGGATACACGCCCCTCCTGATCGCCGCCCAGGACCAGCAACCCGACCTCTGTGCCCTGCTTTTGGCACATGGTGCTGATGCCAACCGAGTGGATGAGGATGGCTGGGCCCCACTGCACTTTGCAGCCCAGAATGGGGATGACGGCACTGCGCGCCTGCTCCTGGACCACGGGGCCTGTGTGGATGCCCAGGAACGTGAAGGGTGGACCCCTCTTCACCTGGCTGCACAGAATAACTTTGAGAATGTGGCACGGCTTCTGGTCTCCCGTCAGGCTGACCCCAACCTGCATGAGGCTGAGGGCAAGACCCCCCTCCATGTGGCCGCCTACTTTGGCCATGTTAGCCTGGTCAAGCTGCTGACCAGCCAGGGGGCTGAGTTGGATGCTCAGCAGAGAAACCTGAGAACACCACTGCACCTGGCAGTAGAGCGGGGCAAAGTGAGGGCCATCCAACACCTGCTGAAGAGTGGAGCGGTCCCTGATGCCCTTGACCAGAGCGGCTACGGCCCACTGCACACTGCAGCTGCCAGGGGCAAATACCTGATCTGCAAGATGCTGCTCAGGTACGGAGCCAGCCTTGAGCTGCCCACCCACCAGGGCTGGACACCCCTGCATCTAGCAGCCTACAAGGGCCACCTGGAGATCATCCATCTGCTGGCAGAGAGCCACGCAAACATGGGTGCTCTTGGAGCTGTGAACTGGACTCCCCTGCACCTAGCTGCACGCCACGGGGAGGAGGCGGTGGTGTCAGCACTGCTGCAGTGTGGGGCTGACCCCAATGCTGCAGAGCAGTCAGGCTGGACACCCCTCCACCTGGCGGTCCAGAGGAGCACCTTCCTGAGTGTCATCAACCTCCTAGAACATCACGCAAATGTCCACGCCCGCAACAAGGTGGGCTGGACACCCGCCCACCTGGCCGCCCTCAAGGGCAACACAGCCATCCTCAAAGTGCTGGTCGAGGCAGGCGCCCAGCTGGACGTCCAGGATGGAGTGAGCTGCACACCCCTGCAACTGGCCCTCCGCAGCCGAAAGCAGGGCATCATGTCCTTCCTAGAGGGCAAGGAGCCGTCAGTGGCCACTCTGGGTGGTTCTAAGCCAGGAGCCGAGATGGAAATTTAGACAACTTGGCCAGCCGTGGTGGCTCACGTCTGTAATCCCAGCACTTTGGGAGGCTGAGGCAGGCAGATCACCTGATATCAAGAGTTTGAGGCCAGCCTGGCCAACATGGCAAA